CCAGGAAACCAGGAACTTAGCTTTTCTTATCCTGCTGCATCCCCAACCTCTACAACCGTGCCTGGCACAGACTGAGAGGCACTCAGCGAAAACCTCTTGTGTGGTGGAATGCTTGACTTTATAGAGGGCCCAGGGTTCAAGTTGGCTAGTGGCAGAGAGGGCTTACAACCTAGTTCTCCTGACTAATCAGAGGTAGAACTAAAGACTGGGCTCCAGCCCCTCATTTTTTTTTTTTTTTTTTTTTTTTTTGAGACGGAGTCTCGCTCTGTCTTCCAGGCTGGAGTGCAGTGGCGCGATCTCAGCTCACTGCAAGCTCTGCCTCCTGGGTTCACGCCATTCTCCTGCCTCAGCCTCCCGAGTAGCTAGGATTACAGGTGCCCGCCACCACGCCCGGCTAACTTTTTTGTATTTTTAGTAGAGACAGCGTTTCACCGTGTTAGCCAGGATGGTCTCAATCTCCTGACCTCGTGATCCACCCGCCTCGGCCTCCCAAAGTGCCGGGATTACAGGCGTGAGCCACCACGCCCGGCCCAGCCCTTCTGGCTAGAGCTGCAGGTCAGCGTTTAGGGAGAGTTTAAAGGATCTCTACAGGAACTTATAATGACAATAATGAAAAGAACAATAGCTGATACCTACTGAACACGCTCTATGTGCCAGGCACTGTTCTACGTATTTAATCTGAGTTTCATTTACGCTTCACGACCACACTGCGCGGTAGATACTATCATTACCCTTACTTTATGGATAAGGAAACTGAGTCACTGAGTTGTTAGGTTACCTGCCCAGCATACAGCTGAATATAAATCGTACGCTGCTATCAAAACTTTCTTTTGCTCTCACTCCGTCACACTGGCTGGGGTGAGACGATTTCTCGCATGTGACGACCCAGGACAGCCCCAGCGCCTCCGGGTCACAGGCCCCCGGACGTCCCAGGGCGCGGGCGCTAGGCGGGCGGGGAGGGGGGAGGGCGCAGGCCGGGATTGGTGGAAGAGAAGAGATTGGTGGAAGACAATGGAAGTCTAGTAGCGGAAGTCCCGCCCAGCCTAGGCCGAACTTCCGGCTCTCACTGCTAGGGGCTTAAGCGGAGGGAGTCGAGCCAGCGTCGCCGCGATGGTGTTGTTGGAGAGCGAGCAGGTATGGCTAGGCCTGGCCGGCCGAGGGAAGGGTGGCTAACGGGGCTGGGCCTGTTGTTTTCCAGTTCCTGACGGAGCTGACCAGACTTTTCCAGAAGTGCCGGACGTCGGGCAGCGTCTATATCACCTTGAAGAAGTGTAAGCAGCGGGAGGGGAGCCGGGCGATGCTCCCGTGTTCACCAGGATGCATTTTTTCCTTCAGATGACGGTCGAACCAAACCCATTCCAAAGAAGGGTACTGTGGAGGGCTTTGAGCCCGCAGACAACAAGTGTCTGTTAAGAGCTACCGATGGGAAGAAGAAGATCAGCACTGTGGTGAGCTTAATTTCTAAGGCTGTCTTTTGAAATGAGAAGTCCTCTGACTTTTCTCAGAACCCAGGGAGAAAACCCAATGCCACCTTTCTAAGGGATTTCAAGAGGTGAGAAACAAAGCTTTTTTTTTTTTTTTCCCTAGGTATGACCTCTTTTTTCCTTCTTTTTCAGGTGAGCTCCAAGGAAGTGAATAAGTTTCAGATGGTGAGTTTTGGGTGTTCCTTATGTTTCCCTTCCCCACTAAGGTATGCTCTGTTGTATCTTTCAGGCTTATTCAAACCTCCTTAGAGCTAACATGGATGGGCTGAAGAAGAGAGACAAAAAGAACAAAACTAAGAAGACCAAAGCAGCAGCAGCAGCAGCAGCAGCAGCACCTGCCGCAGCAGCAACAGCACCAACAACAGCAGCAACAACAGCAGCAACAGCAGCACAGTAAAGGGCATACATTTCCTGCTTTCACCAATTAACCACTGAATTGCTATTTTTTCCTTTTGGCCAGATAGCTAGGTTTCTGGTTCCCCCACAGTAGGTGTTTTCACATAAGATTAGGGTCCTTTTGGAAAGAATAGTTGCAGTGTTTATAGGATAGTTGTGGTAAGAATCTAGTTTATTTTGCATTTGGCTAATTGGTCTGTGCTGCATGGTTATATACTCCTGGATTATAGATTAAAAGTCTCTGTAGACATCTCTGTGAAGAGCAAGCTATCATTAAACATGTCTGTTTATCAGCACTGTCTCTTTATTCCTTTCCCAACCCATTTTAATAGTTCTGGCAATAACTACTAAATCTAGAATGATGTGATTAATGAATAGGCTTTAGCTCTATAATATCTTCTAGGTTATTAGAATTGAAACCTGACAGTTTTATAAAAAGTCATGTTATCTCATGAGCTGCTTCCCACCTGGCTGTATAATTTTATCATCATGGTTCCCCAGTTTCGATGAGTTCTCACAGTCAAATGAGAGTTTGTTTAACCACCTTAGGAGAAACATACTACAAAGTCATCAAGAATAAAGGTTCCAAAGTAATTATGATTTTTGGTTTCTTTATGCCCTTTGGTTTGGATATTTTCATGTGCTTAGTCATTACAGCCAAGGGAAGAAAAGGCTA